TACAATCTGTGGCTTACAACCAGCACTAATGATTGAGGAAAAAATACAACAAGCTCCATTCACCTACAGGGGTTATTGCTCAGAGTGAGGACTTGGTTGAATGGTCTTTTTATAGTTCCAATGAACAAAAACCAGATTCGACAGGTTTTTATTAACTCCTTTAATTGGCAAGTAAATTTATTGGCAAGTTAATTGGCAAGCTGAATTCATAGGAAACCTTAACAATCATTATCCAAAAAATAGGATTTTTCAGTTTTTAAAATTAACTACATGAGTTCTGCCAAAAATTACCCATAATGCTCCCTTAGAAGGAGCAGTGACTGTATTTACAGACGGCTTTAGTTCTGGAAAGGCAGCCTGTGTAGGACCTAAAAATTGAATTATTCATACTAATTTCCATTCAGCTCAGAGGGCTGAATTACAGGCAGTTATAACTGTGTTGAAAGATTTTAATCAGCCTGTAAATATTGTCTCTGGTTCGGCTTACGTTGTTCAAGCCACTCTAAACATAAAAACTGCATTAATTAAGTACATTGTTGATGAACAACTTTATCAACTGTTTTCTTCCTTACAGAAGGTGGTGCATCATCAAGGTTTTCCTTTTCATATTACACACATCCAAACACATACTAATCACCCTGGGCCCCTTGTAAGGGCTAATAATCAAGCTGATTTATTAGTTTCTCCTGTACTCACAGATGCCCAAGACTTTCACTCCTTAACACATGTTAATGCAGCAGGACTTAAACAGAAATATCAAATCACCTGGAGACAAGCAAAGGACATTGTACAACATTGTCCTCAGTGCCAAGTATTACAATTACCACATCAAGGAACTGGTGTTAACCCTAGAGGGTTGGCACCTAACAAAATCTGACAAACTGACGTTACCCACATTCCTAAATTTGGTAAACTTTCTTACGTTCCTGTAAGTGTTGATACATTTTCAAAATTCATGTGGGCTACCTGCCAAACTGGTGAAGCTACAGCACGTATAAAAAGACATTTGCTTTCTTGTTTTGCTGTTATGGGCATTCCACAGGAACTTAAAACAGACAACGGGCCAGGCTACTGCACTAAATCTTTAGAAACATTCTTACAACAATGGGGTGTTCGACATAGTACTGGCATACCCTATAATTCTCAAGCACAGGCCATTGTTGAACTTGCAAACAGAACTTTAAAAACTCAATTACAAAAACAAAAGGCAAAGAGGGGGGAATACTCCACTCCCTATATGCAGCTACAACTGGCTCTTATTATTTTAAATTTTTTGAACTTGTCCAGAGATCAGTTTACAACTGCAGCAGAGCAGCATCTAACAGGGCAAAAAATAAATCCCCATGAAGGAAACCTTGTGTGGTGGAAAGATGTCAGAACAAAGACCTGGGAAGAGGGGAGAATCATTACATGGGGTAGAGGGTTTTCTTGTATTTCACCAGGAGAAAATCAGCTTCCTCTCTGGGTGCCTACAAGACATCTTAAGCTGTGCCGTGAGTCAGAATCCAAGGAAGAGGAGAAGACCTCGGAACTTTGCACTCCCAACTTGCCTGATGGCTCAAATGAAGATTTCTGCTGAGCAGAAGGTGACCAGCAAGACTCACCAGTCAACTCCACCGACCTGGGGGCAGATTAAGAGATTGACCCAGCTTGCAGAAGAGGACCTGAAGTCTCAGGACAAACCGTGGACCTCCTGCAATCTGCTGGTAGCTATGATGGTGGTAATTACCCTGGCAGTGAGTCTCCCTGTAGCTGAGGCTGATCAAAATTATACCTATTGGGATTACATTCCATTCCCTCCACTGATTAGACCTCTTACTTGGCTGAACTCCCCAGTTGAGGTTTATGTTAATAATAGTGTTTGGATGCCCGGACCAACTGATAACCAAGGCCCTACTCATCCAGAGGAGGAAGGTATGTTAATAAATGTGTCCATTGGTATTGCTGTTTAATAATAATCTGTTTTCTTTTATAACAGGAATCAATTGGAGACTTGTTATTTTACCGAGGCTGTGAGAGAAATGGCATATTTTCAGATATGTCCAGATTACTTTGAGGAATTAAGGTTGACTTTTTAGACCCGAAAGGAAGCCTCTTGGAAAGACTGGCCTGGCACTTTTTCTATGCAGTTGCTTTACAAGGTTCCTGACCTGTGGTCAGTAAAGAATGTCACTTTATGACAGGCCCAGAAATCTCAAGTTATTTTGGGACTTTGAGAAGAAACAACTTCACACAATTCGTATGGGTATCACAGGCAATCTGATAAATCCCTGACTTGAATAGCTTTGAGAGGCCTTTCAAATCAGAGATTCCTTATGAAAAGTTCAAACAAAGCCAATCAAAAAAGCAAAACGTTATTCTTGCTGCACTTTATGCAAATAATTAGACCACATTTAACCAGACTAAAATCTACTTTGCACACAAATTAGTTTTATTATAATTTGTATCTGGTACAAAAAGGGATCCAGAGAGAGAGAGAGAGAAAGAGAGAGAGAGAGAAAGAAGGAAAGAAA